CCTAGACCAGTGATTCTCAAGCTTGGGCATGGACTGTGGCTCATGCTTGTAATCCCAACACTTAGGGAGGTGGAAGTGGGAGGAACAATTGAGGCCAGGAGTTTGAGATTAGATGGAGCAGCACAGTGAAACCTCATCTGTACAAAAAAAATTTAAAATTAGCCAGGAGTGCTGGTGCACACCTGTAGTCCTAGCTACTCAAGGCTGAGAAGGGAGGATTACTTGAGCCTGGGTCAAGGCTGCACTAAGCTATGATTGTGCCACTGCACTCTATCCTGGGTGACAAAGCAAGACCCTGTAAAAAAAAAAAAAAAAAAAAAAAAAAAAAAATCAAGCCTGGGCATGCATCGGAATCACCTGGAGGCATGAAAACAGATTGCTGGGCCTACCTCCAGAGTATGATTCCATAGATCTGGGATGCGGCCTGAGAATTTGCATGTCTAACAAATTCCCGCTGAGGCTGCTGGTCTAGGGACCATACTTGGAGACCACTGTCCAGATACTGCTGCTATTCAAAGTGTGGTCCCCAGACTGGCAACATGGGGGTCACCTGGGAGCGTATTAGAAATGCAAAATACTGAACTCTGCCCCAGACCTTCTGAATCAGAGCCTGCAGTGCAACAAGATCCCCAGGTGATTCCTATACACATTAAAGGCTGAGAAGGCAGTGCTTCCCACACTCGTCAGTCAAGGGAATCTCCTGCAGGGTTTAAAATTTAGATTCCTGGGCTCCCTATCTGGAGACTTGGATTTAGAAAGTTTGGGAGATCCCAGAAATTGCTACAATTAAGTCCCGCTGAGTGATTATTATGGTCAGGCCAGCATGGGAACTCCGGCTCATTTTCCTCAGTCCTGTGTTCCTTGGACAAGACTAAGCCACAAAGCCAGAGAAAAACCTTTTGCTCCACGATCATGACAAGGCAGCAGCTGCTCCCCTAGAAACAGGAACTTGGGGAAGGTGGCTCCTCGACGGTCTGTGATGCCGTCAGAGGAAACGGGTGGTTGTGAGAACCACAGAGTCTGCAGTCGGAGCTAGAGCTCCAAGGACCCCACGCCTGTGTCTCTGTGACAGAGCTCAAAGGGCCCTGGGCCTTCCCTCCCTGGCTCGGCTGTGCTTGGGAGGGTTCCCCAGTCCAGAATCCCTAAGGAGCATGGGGCAGCTGATCCATCCCTGGTGTACAAACTGCTGACTGCAGACAGATGCTGAGCTACCCAAACCAACACCTAGCCTCTCCCTGAAGATCCTCCCAGGCTGAGAGAGTTCTGGGTGTCCTAGGACCAAGGACACTGGCAGACTTCCAGAAGGGCCCCCAAAGCCCTAACCTGTCCAGCCAGAGCATGCGTCTCAGCAGAGCTGTCTTCCCAAGCCTTTGATGACAAACCAGTAAGTATGCTTGCTTTTGTTCTTGGATGGCCCGGCTCTGTCCCCATCACTGTGTCTCTTTCAGATTTCCCTCGATGATGTGCTTCTGAGTGCTCTGCTGAGGAACAATGGGAAGTCTGCCCAGCAGAAGAAAATCTCTGCCAAGCCCAAGCTTGAGTTCCTCTGTCCAAGGCCAGGGACCTGTGACCATGGAAGCAGGTAGGCCTCAGGGCCTGTGACAGCCAGGCTCTAAGTAGGTGACTATTTCTGTCCCTCCATCTAGAGAGAAGCAAGGCCACAGCCGTGGCCCTGGGCAGTTTCCCGGCAGGTGGCCCGGCCGAGCTGTCGCTGAGACTCGGGGAGCCATTGACCATCGTCTCTGAGTAAGTCCATGGGCACTGGATACCTGAATATGAAAGAGGTGCCCCCACTCCTTTCTCTCTCCAGGGATGGAGACTGGTGGACGGTGCTGTCTGAAGTCTCAGGCAGAGAGTATAACATCCCCAGCGTCCACGTGGCCAAAGTCTCCCATGGGTGAGTTCCCACCCCAGGCCCGCCTTGCAGAGCTGTCCCTTGTCCCTCTCTTTCGCTCCGCCAGGTGGCTGTATGAGGGCCTGAGCAGGGAGAAAGCAGAGGAACTGCTGTTGTTACCTGGGAACCCTGGAGGGGCCTTCCTCATCCGGGAGAGCCAGACCAGGAGAGGTGAGTAAGCTCGGTGCCAGCCCAGGCCCTCCTCAGTGCCACCCCTGGACCCCTTTCTCCTCAGGCTCTTACTCTCTGTCAGTCCGCCTCAGCCGCCCTGCATCCTGGGACCGGATCAGACACTACAGGATCCACTGCCTTGACAATGGCTGGCTGTACATCTCACCGCGCCTCACCTTCCCCTCACTCCAGGCCCTGGTGGACCATTACTCTGGTATGGCCTTTCCCTGCCTCCAGGACTAGGCTAGTCATGTCAGGGATGGAGGTCTCTTCCTCAGAGCTGGCGGATGACATCTGCTGCCTACTCAAGGAGCCCTGTGTCCTGCAGAGGGCTGGCCCGCTCCCTGGCAAGGATATACCCCTACCTGTGACTGTGCAGAGGACACCACTCAACTGGAAAGAGCTGGACAGGTAAAGTTGGGGACTCCTGGAAACATGAAAGCTTCTTGACCCAATTATCTTCCTTTGTCCACAGCTCCCTCCTGTTTTCTGAAGCTGCCACAGGGGAGGAGTCTCTTCTCAGTGAGGGTCTCCGGGAGTCCCTCAGCTTCTACATCAGCCTGAATGACGAGGCTGTCTCTTTGGATGATGCCTAGGCCCAAAGGAGAGGCCAAAAGGGAAACCAAGGCTGCACACCTAGAACCCCAATTCAGCCTCCTGGGCACCCCAGAGGCAAGGCTGTGCACTCAGGGAGGGAGGGTGGGACACAGAGGTGCATCTAGGGTCCCACCTGTACCCTTGCTCTTTCCTCTCTTAGCCCTTAGAAGTCACCTACTTCCTTCCAGTGCCATGATCCCACCTGCGACCTCTAGTGCGAGTGCAGAGAAGGTGGGACCAGGGCCAGGGTTCCAAAAAGAGAATAAGCCTCCTGGGGGGTCTGACCTAGTTAGTTCTTGAGTTTGGGGTTTCCAGTACCATCTGGATGCCCTGCCTGTTGAGCCCCATTCTACATCCCCACCATTAACCAGGCCCCACCCACAAGGTAGAAACAACCCCTAGAGTCAACGAGAAAGTCATTTTCAGAAAATCTACAAGTCTCGTTGAGACCACCACCATACCTCAGAAGGTAGGACTGTGGCCTAGAAGGGAAAGGAAAGCTGAGATGATGTCTTACCGTAGCAGCAGATCTTGGATGGTCCAGGCTCTATGTGACCTCCAGAGCAAAGAGAAAGACTTCGGACAGTCTAGGTCCTCAAATGTCCCCCATTGAGGACAACAGCCCCAGCTCTTTTTCTTTTTTTTGAGACGGAGTCTTGCCCTGTTGCCCATGCTGGAGTGCAATGGCACGATCTCAGCTCACTGCAACCTCCATCTCCTGGATTCAAACAATTCTCCTGCCTCAGCCTCCAGAATAGCTGGGATTACAGGCGTACACCACCATGCCTGGCTAATTTTTTTGTATTTTTAGTAGACATGGGGTTTCACCACATTGGCCAGGCTGGTGTCGAACTCCTGACCTCAGGTGATCCACCCACCTTGGCCTCCCAAAGTGCTGGGATTACAGGTGTGAGCCACGGCACCCAGCCTAGCTCTCAGATCTCTATTTCATTTTGTGGCTTACCATTCCCTAGCACACTGGCCTTGCCATCTTGTGGCCGAATAAAAAATAACACCTCTTAAGTCTAGCACACTGCAGTGAGGCCAGGCACCTCAGTGCTGGGCAGGGGCATCAGAAGGTGCTAAGCCCTCTCTCCACAATGCCAAGACGGAGACCACAGCCTACACCAAATCCAGCCCTTGATTTCCCTGCTGCCTCCATAAACAGAAAGAGGTCTGCTGGATCCGCTAAGGGATCAGGGAGAGGAAGAAAGAGGGATGGGGTGGGAGGCACCCCCTCCAGTGCTCCTACTGGTTCCCAAGCTACAGGTGGGGTGGGAAAGGCTTTATCAGGTATCATCAACAGGTTCTCAATTAAAGATTTGATTTATTCAAGTATGTGAAAACATTCTACAATGGAAACTCTTATTAGATGCTGCATGTACTGTGCTATGGACCACGCACATACAGCCATGCTGTTTCAGAAGACTTGAAATGCCATTGATAGTTTAAAAACTCTACACCCGATGGAGAATCGAGGAAGACAATTTAATGTTTCATCTGAATCCAGAGGTGCATCAAATTAAATGACAGCTCCACTTGGCAAATAATAGCTGTTACTTGATGGTATCCAAGAAGA